AGAGGAGCGAAACAGACCTGTTTCTGCCTTTTATTGGCCATTAGCCTGTCTTTTCATGTCTAAAAAGGGAATAATAATAGTAACTACCGCATGCTGATTGTGAGCCTTAAATGAGATAATATATGTAAAACATTTGGCATAGAGCTTTGTACATGCTAAGAACTCAGTAAGTATTTTATTACTTTTACTGATGCTAAATTCACTGTGAGGACTCATTTGTAGTACTTTAAAAAATTTGGTTGATTTTATATTGTTTTGCTGAATAGTGTTCCATCAAAGCATGGCTATTCCCTTTCTACCCCTGAAAATAGATGGGGTATTTACATATAAAATGATTTCCAAACATAGTTGTCTTCCAGAGTAGTTCTGTATCTCAGACCAGACCTTCGCCACCAACACACACACACACTCTCTCTCTCTCTCTCTCCCCCCATATATATATACACACACACACATATATATGCACACATATATACACATACATACATATACATACATACATATATATATACATATATATACACATATATATGTGTGCATATATATATATATAATTTTTTTTTTTTTTTTGAGACAGAGTCTCACTCTGTTGCCCAGGCTGGAGTGCAGTGGCACAATCTCGGCTCACTGCAACCTGTGCCTCCTGGGTTCAAGTGATTCTTCTGCCTCAGCCTCCTGAGTAGCTGGGATGACAGGCACCTGCCACCACACCTGGCTAATTTTTGTATTTTTAGTAGAGATGGAGTTTCACCATGTTGGCCAGGCTGGTCTTGAACTCCTGACCTCAGGTGATCCACTCGCCTCAGCCTCCCAAAGTGCTGGGATTTATAGGCATGAGCAACCACGCCCAGCCCAGACCACTATATTAATAACAGTGTATTAGTTAATTTTTATCAGATCCACTGTTTGTTACTTGGATGTGGGATTAGAATGGCAGGTGTTGGGGTGGATAGAGGTCTTCATTTTGTAGAGAATATGTATTTGTAAATTTGTAGGTAGTTTTTAACATATTGTTAGATTATCATACTTTGTTTTTATACAATGTATATGTCCTATTAATATAATTAGTAATTTCCTTTTTAAAAAACATATGGTTAGTAATTTTCTAAAGAGTTTACTTAATGCTGTAATGATTTGTGCAAAAGTATTTAATGCTGTAGGTACAGTGTTACTTTCCTTTGAATTTGGACCAGACTGTCCCACATTGTTCCAGAGATTTGAAAACATAAATCCCAAAATTGCATGTGAGATGAATATTGAGTTTGCCTGTTTGAGTGAAGAGATTCTAGCAATCTTAGGTCTGTGTTTTTCCTTGGAAATGTATTTTAAGTTGAATATATTGTAGTAGAAACCAAAATAAGTTGTGTTACAACATGGCATCCTTGCCCCTGGATGGAAAACCTAGATTGTTTAGATATTTTTCCAAAAGCTGAAAGAATGATATTCTCAATGAACATTGCTTTGAAAGTTCAAAAAACAGCATTCTGGCAGCTGCTGTAGGGACTGTTTTTCAAGCAGTTTACATTCAGCAGATAAAAAGCACTCTGTTGTGAAATATCTTCAGAATTTGGGTTTATCTTGACTAGAAACTCTTAAATTTGGTATGTGGGGTTTGCCAATCATGATTTTCCAGTTTTACTACCTAAATGGATTCTCAAAATATGCCTGTAAGCATACTGTTCGTTTTTCTCCTTGATCATGTTAGGGAAATGTAGTATTTCTCTCTTCTCATATACATTTTTAGGGGGGGAAATAAATGTTTTCAAATCTCTTTTCAGTTTATTGGTACTCTGCTATTTATGTAATAATATGTGTCACTTGGATTAAGTTTTATAATTTTTTTTCATTTTTAAAATGAGAATCATGTTTCTGTCAGACCTTTCTCTGTAATGTTTTGAAAGGGAATTAAGTGCAGATAAAAAATGAATTCTTTGCTTGAACCCGGGAGGCGGAGGTTGCAGTGAGCCGAGATCACGCCACTGCACTCCAGCCTGGGTGACAGGGAGACTCTGTTTCAAAAAAAAAAAGAATTCTTTGGAAAAATGCTGAAATTCTTCATTTATACATATAAATTTTGCAGTTATACATATTAAGACATGGAATTCTTTCATTACAAAAATTGTAATGGGAAAATTTAAAATGTATGCATTTGTGAGTAATGAATATAAAAGCAATTCTTTTTTTTTTTTTCCAAATTGTAAAATGTTGTGGGTTTTTTGTTACATCTGTTTTTTGAGATGGGGGTCTCTCTTTATTGCCCAGACTGGAGTGCAGTGGCACGATTCTAGCTCACTCCAGTGTTGAACACTTGGGCTCAAGTGATCTTCTCATCTCAGCCTCCAGAGTAACTAGGCCTACAGGTGTGTCCCACCACACCCAGCTAATTTTTTAATATTGATTGATTGATTGAGACAGAGTGTCACTCTGTTGGCCAGGCTGGAGTGCCTCTGGAGTAGCTAGGACTACAAGTGTGTCCCACCATACCCAGCTTATTGTTTGATTGCCCGGGCTAGAGTACAGTGCTGTGATCATGGCTCACTGCAGCCTCGACCTCCTAGACTCAGGTGATCCTCCCACCTCAGCCTCCTGGGTAGCTGGGACGATAGGCACGTGCCACCATGCCCAGCTAATTTTTTTGATTTTTTTTTTTCCTTCCCGAGACAGAGTCTTGGTCTGTCACCCAGGCTGGAGTGCAGTGGCACAGTCTTGGCTCACTGCAACCTCCACCTCCTGTGTTCAAACAGTTCTCCTGCCTCAACCTCCTGAGTAGCTGAGATTACAGGAGCGTGCCACCATGCCCAGCTAATTTTTGTATTTTTTTTTTTTTTTAGTAGAGACGGGGTTTCACCATGTTGGCCAGGCTGGTCTCAAACTCCTGACCTCAAGTGATCTGCCTGCCTTGGCCTCCCAAAGTGCTGGGATTACAGGCGTGAGCCACTGAGCCCGGCCTAGAAAGGGGACAATTTGAAGCTCGTAAAATATAACCCACATAAGTCAGGGAATTAATTCTACAAATATTTATTGAACACCTACTATATGCCAGCTAGTGTTCTACGTGCTGGGATATAGCAGTGAACCAAACTGATAAGTCTATTTCCTGGTAGAGTTCAAATTTCAATGGAAAGATGTACACAACAAATATATAGTACACCAGGTGGTAAGAAGAGTATGAGAATAAAATAGGATACTGAATGTGAGTAGAGGGTGGTGGGGGGATAGGTGTTTTTTTTAGGAAATGCTTCTTCTGTAAAATTACGTTTAGACAAAGATACGAAGGAAGTGAAAGAGCAAGATATGCAATTATCTGGGGAAAGGGTGTTCTGTCAAGCGGAATGGTAAGTGCAAAGGTCCCAAGGTAAAGAGTATTTTTGTTGTGTTTGAGAAACAGAAGGGAAACTTCTTTTTTTTTTATTTTTTTTATTTTTTTTTGAGACAGAGTCTTGCTCTGTTACCTAGGCTGGAGTGCAGTGGCGCAATCTCGGCTCACTGCAATCTCCACCAGAAGGGAAACTTTTGTACCTCCTTCTTGGAACTAAGTGAGGAGACTGGTAGGCGATGGAAGAGAGGTAGAGAGGACTTTAGGACAAATTAAATTGGATCTTTAGACCATTTAAAAAATTTTGGCTTCTGCTTTGAGGGAGATAGGAAGCCTACGAAAGGGTTTTGAGCAGAGGAGTGACATGATCTGAATCAGGCTTTGAAAGGATCACCCTGCAACTGAATTGAGAAGACTGGAAGAGATATGAGGGTTGAAGCAAGGAACCAGTTAGAAGCATGTTGCATTTTGCAAGCTATGCATCTGACAAAGGTCTAATGTCAGCATCTGTAAGGAACTTAAGCAAATCTATGAGAAAAAAAATGATTAAAAAGTGGGTAAAGGACATGAACAGACACTTCTCAAAAGAAGACATACATGCAGCCAACAATCATGAGGAAAAGCTCAACATCACTGATCATTCAAGAAATGCAAATCAAAACCACAGTGAGACCATCTCACATCATTCAGAATGGCTATTAAAAAGTCAAAAAAAAAAAAAAAAAGATGCTGGCAAGGTTGCAGAGAGAAAGGAGTGCTTATACACTATTGGTGGGAGTGTAAATTAGTTAAGCCATTGTGGAAGACTGTGGTCATCCCTCAAAGACCTAAAAACAGAAATAACATTTGACTCAGCAGTCCCGTTACTGGGTATATACCCAAAGGAATATAAATCATAAAGACAGATGCATGCGTATCTTCATTGCAGCACTATTCACAATAGCAAAGACATGGGATTAACCTAAATGCCCACCAATGGTAGACTGGATAAAGAAAATGTAGTACATATACATCATGAAATGCTATGGAGCCACAAAAAAAAAATGAGATCATGTACTTGGCAGGATCATGGATGGAGTGGAGGCCATTATCTTTGGCAAACTAGTGCAGGAACAGAAAATCAAATACTGTATGTTCTCACATATAAATGGGAGCTAAATGATGACAACACATGGACACATAGAGGGGAACAACACACACTGGGGCTTATTGGAGGGTGGAGGGTGGGAAGAGGGAGAGAATCAGGAAAAATAACTAATGGGTACTAGGCTTAATACCTGGGTGATGAAATAAACCCCCATGACACAAGTTTACCCACGTAACAAACCTGCACATGTACCCCTGAACTTAGAATAAAAGTTAAATATATTAAAAAATCAATAAATCAATGGACTTTGAGTTAAGCAGATCACCCTCCATAATGTTGGGGAGGAACTTCATCTACTCAACTGAAGGCATTAACAGAACAAAAGATTGACCTCTCCTCAGTAAGAGGCAAGTCTGCCAGCAGAATGAAAACATTGGGTCTTCCTGGGTCTTCAGCCTGCCACTGACCCACCCTGCAGATTTTGGGACTGGCCAGCTTCCATAATCATGTGAGCAATTCCTTTAAATAAACCTCTTTCTTCTGATAAATTTTTGTTATGATCTGTTCTGCAGAGAAAGATGCTGGTTTCGAGTTTTGGAGATCCTTGTTTTTTATGGAACACAGTTCTGTAAAATTTTCATAAGATTCCTTGGCAATAACATACGCTTGTGATGGACCCTAGAAATACTGCTATGTTAGGATTGGGTTCTGATTCCGAAGGTTTTTCAAGAAAGAGTCCTTCTGCCATCAGTACTGGCACATTGGTCAGTAAGAGAGAAGTAGAGCTAGAAAAAAACACAAAGGAGGAAGAGGACCTTCGCAAACGGAATCGAGAAAGAAACATCGAAGCTGGGAAAGATGATGGTTTGACTGATGCACAGCAACAGTTTTCAGTGAAAGAAACAAACTTTTCAGAGGGAAATTTAAAATTGAAAATTGGCCTCCAGGCTAAGAGAACTAAAAAACCTCCAAAGAACTTGGAGAACTATGTATGTCGACCTGCCATAAAAACAACTATTAAGCACCCAAGGAAAGCACTTAAAAGTGGAAAGATGACGGATGAAAAGAATGAACACTGTCCTTCAAAACGAGTAAGTAGAATTCCTAACAATATGTGGTTATTCCTCTTTAACTTTTTTCTTGTTCAAATTTTAGGACCCTTCAAAGTTGTACAAGAAAGCAGATGATGTTGCAGCCATTGAATGCCAGTCTGAAGAAGTCATCCGTCTTCATTCACAGGGAGAAAACAATCCTTTGTCTAAGAAGCTGTCTCCAGTACACTCAGAAATGGCAGATTATATTAATGCAACGCCATCTACTCTTCTTGGTAGCCGGGATCCTGATTTAAAGGACAGAGCATTACTTAATGGAGGAACTAGTGTAACAGAAAAGTTGGCACAGCTGATTGCTACCTGTCCTCCTTCCAAGTCTTCCAAGACAAAACCGAAGAAGTTAGGAACTGGCACTACAGCAGGATTGGTTAGCAAGGATTTGATCAGGAAAGCAGGTGTTGGCTCTGTAGCTGGAATAATACATAAGGACTTAATAAAAAAGCCAACCATCAGCACAGCAGTTGGATTGGTAACTAAAGATCCTGGGAAAAAGCCAGTGTTTAATGCAGCAGTAGGATTGGTCAATAAGGACTCTGTGAAAAAACTGGGAACTGGCACTACAGCGGTATTCATTAATAAAAACTTAGGCAAAAAGCCAGGAACTATCACTACAGTAGGACTGCTAAGCAAAGATTCAGGAAAGAAGCTAGGAATTGGTATTGTTCCAGGTTTAGTGCATAAAGAGTCTGGCAAGAAGTTAGGACTTGGCACTGTGGTTGGACTGGTTAATAAAGATTTGGGAAAGAAATTGGGTTCTACTGTTGGCCTAGTGGCCAAGGACTGTGCAAAGAAGATTGTAGCAAGTTCAGCAATGGGATTGGTTAATAAGGACATTGGAAAGAAACTAATGAGTTGTCCTTTGGCAGGTCTGATCAGTAAAGATGCCATAAACCTTAAAGCCGAAGCACTGCTCCCCACTCAGGAACCGCTTAAGGCTTCTTGTAGTACAAACATCAATAATCAGGAAAGTCAGGAACTTTCTGAATCCCTGAAAGATAGTGCCACCAGCAAAACTTTTGAAAAGAATGTTGTACGGCAGAATAAAGAAAGCATATTGGAAAAGTTCTCAGTACGAAAAGAAATCATTAATTTGGAGAAAGAAATGTTTAATGAAGGAACATGCATTCAGCAAGACAGTTTCTCATCCAGTGAAAAGGGATCTTATGAAACCTCAAAGCATGAAAAGCAGCCTCCTGTATATTGCACTTCTCCGGACTTTAAAATGGGAGGTGCTTCTGATGTATCTACCGCTAAATCCCCATTCAGTGCAGTAGGAGAAAGCAATCTCCCTTCCCCATCACCTACTGTATCTGTTAATCCTTTAACCAGAAGTCCCCCTGAAACTTCTTCACAGTTGGCTCCTAATCCATTACTTTTAAGTTCTACTACAGAACTAATCGAAGAAATTTCTGAATCTGTTGGAAAGAACCAGTTTACTTCTGAAAGTACCCACTTGAACGTTGGTCATAGGTCAGTTGGTCATAGTATAAGTATTGAATGTAAAGGGATTGATAAAGAGGTAAATGATTCAAAAACTACCCATATAGATATTCCAAGAATAAGCTCTTCCCTTGGAAAAAAGCCAAGTTTGACTTCTGAATCCAGCATTCATACTATTACTCCTTCAGTTGTTAACTTCACTAGTTTATTTAGTAATAAGCCTTTTTTAAAACTGGGTGCAGTATCTGCATCAGACAAACACTGCCAAGTTGCTGAAAGCCTAAGTACTAGTTTGCAGTCCAAACCATTAAAAAAAAGAAAAGGAAGAAAACCTCGGTGGACTAAAGTGGTGGCAAGAAGCACATGCCGGTCTCCAAAAGGGCTAGAATTAGAAAGATCAGAGCTTTTTAAAAACGTTTCATGTAGCTCACTATCAAATAGTAATTCTGAGCCAGCCAAGTTTATGAAAAACATTGGACCCCCTTCATTTGTAGATCATGACTTCCTTAAACGCCGATTGCCAAAGTTGAGCAAATCCACAGCTCCATCTCTTGCTCTCTTAGCTGATAGTGAAAAACCATCTCATAAGTCTTTTGCTACTCACAAACTATCCTCCAGTATGTGTGTCTCTAGTGACCTTTTGTCTGATATTTATAAGCCCAAAAGAGGAAGGCCTAAATCTAAGGAGATGCCTCAACTGGAAGGGCCACCTAAAAGGACTTTAAAAATCCCTGCTTCTAAAGTGTTTTCTTTACAGTCTAAGGAAGAACAAGAACCCCCAATTTTACAGCCAGAAATTGAAATCCCTTCCTTCAAACAAGGTCTGTCTGTGTCTCCTTTTCCAAAAAAGAGAGGCAGGCCTAAGAGGCAAATGAGGTCACCAGTCAAGATGAAGCCACCTGTACTGTCAGTGGCTCCATTTGTTGCCACTGAAAGTCCAAGCAAGCTAGAATCTGAAAGTGACAACCATAGAAGTAGCAGTGATTTCTTTGAGAGCGAGGATCAACTTCAGGATCCAGATGACCTAGATGACAGTCATAGGCCAAGTGTCTGTAGTATGAGTGACCTTGAGATGGAACCAGATAAAAAAATTACCAAGAGAAACAATGGACAATTAATGAAAACAATTATCCGCAAAATAAATAAAATGAAGACTTTAAAGAGAAAGAAACTGTTGAATCAGATTCTTTCAAGTTCTGTAGAATCAAGTAATAAAGGGAAAGTGCAATCCAAACTCCATAATACGGTATCAAGTCTTGCTGCCACATTTGGCTCTAAATTGGGCCAACAGATAAATGTCAGCAAGAAAGGAACCATTTATATAGGAAAGAGAAGAGGTCGCAAACCAAAAACTGTCTTAAATGGTATTCTTTCTGGTAGTCCTACTAGCCTTGCTGTTCTTGAGCAAACAGCTCAACAGGCAGCTGGGTCAGCATTAGGACAGATTCTTCCCCCATTACTGCCTTCATCTGCTAGTAGTTCTGAGATTCTTCCATCACCTATTTGCTCTCAGTCTTCTGGGACTAGTGGAGGTCAGAGCCCTGTAAGTAGTGATGCAGGTTTTGTTGAACCCAGTTCAGTGCCATATTTGCATTTACACTCCAGACAGGGCAGTATGATTCAGACTCTTGCAATGAAGAAGGCCTCAAAGGGGAGGAGGCGGTTATCTCCTCCTACTTTGTTGCCAAATTCTCCTTCGCACTTGAGTGAACTCACATCTCTAAAAGAAGCTACTCCTTCCCCAATCAGTGAGTCTCATAGTGATGAGACCATTCCCAGTGATAGTGGAATTGGAACAGATAATAACAGCACATCAGACAGGGCAGAGAAATTTTGTGGGCAAAAAAAGAGGAGGCATTCTTTTGAGCATGTTTCTCTGATTCCCCCTGAAACCTCTACAGTGCTAAGCAGTCTTAAAGAAAAACATAAACACAAATGTAAGCGCAGGAATCATGATTACCTCAGCTATGACAAGATGAAAAGGCAGAAACGAAAACGGAAAAAGAAATATCCCCAGCTTCGAAATAGACAGGATCCAGACTTTATTGCAGAGCTGGAGGAACTAATAAGTCGCCTAAGTGAAATTCGGATCACTCATCGAAGTCATCATTTTATCCCCCGAGATCTTCTGCCAACTATCTTTCGAATCAACTTTAATAGTTTCTATACACATCCTTCTTTCCCCTTAGACCCTTTGCACTACATTCGAAAACCTGACTTAAAAAAGAAAAGAGGGAGACCCCCTAAGATGAGGGAGGCAATGGCTGAAATGCCTTTTATGCACAGCCTTAGTTTTCCTCTTTCTAGTACTGGATTCTATCCATCTTATGGTATGCCTTACTCTCCTTCACCCCTTACAGCTGCTCCCATAGGATTAGGTTACTATGGAAGGTATCCTCCCACTCTTTATCCACCTCCTCCATCTCCTTCTTTCACCACGCCACTTCCACCTCCTTCCTATATGCATGCTGGTCATTTACTTCTCAATCCTGCCAAATACCATAAGAAAAAGCATAAGCTACTTCGACAGGAGGCCTTTCTTACAACCAGCAGGACTCCCCTCCTTTCCATGAGTACCTACCCCAGTGTTCCTCCTGAGATGGCCTATGGTTGGATGGTTGAGCACAAACACAGGCACCGTCACAAACACAGAGAACACCGTTCTTCTGAACAACCCCAGGTTTCTATGGACACTGGCTCTTCCCGATCTGTCCTGGAATCTTTGAAGCGCTATAGATTTGGAAAGGATGCTGTTGGAGAGCGATATAAGCATAAGGAAAAGCACCGTTGTCACATGTCCTGCCCTCATCTCTCTCCTTCAAAAAGCTTAATAAACAGAGAGGAACAGTGGGTCCACCGAGAGCCTTCAGAATCTAGTCCATTGGCCTTGGGATTGCAGACACCTTTACAGATTGACTGTTCAGAAAGTTCTCCAAGCTTATCCCTTGGAGGATTCACTCCCAACTCTGAGCCAGCCAGCAGTGATGAACATACAAACCTTTTCACAAGTGCAATAGGCAGCTGCAGAGTTTCAAACCCTAACTCCAGTGGCCGGAAGAAATTAACTGACAGCCCTGGACTCTTTTCTGCACAGGACACTTCACTAAATCGGCTTCACAGAAAGGAGTCACTGCCTTCTAACGAAAGGGCAGTACAGACTTTGGCAGGTAAGAGGGTTATTTTGTTACCTGTTATTTGTCCTATGATTTCTATCTTTTTCTCTTTCTCCAGGCTCCCAGCCAACCTCTGATAAACCCTCCCAGCGGCCATCAGAGAGCACAAATTGTAGCCCTACCCGGAAAAGGTCTTCATCTGAGAGTACTTCTTCAACAGGCTAGTGCTATTTGTTTTACCAGATTTTCAAGTTTGTCTATGTGTGATTTATTGTCTCTTTCAGTAAACGGAGTTCCCTCTCGAAGTCCAAGATTAGTTGCTTCTGGGGATGACTCTGTGGATAGTCTGCTGCAGCGGATGGTACAAAATGAGGACCAAGAGCCCATGGAGAAAAGTATTGATGCTGTGATTGCAACTGCCTCTGCACCACCTTCTTCCAGTCCAGGCCGTAGCCACAGCAAGGACCGAACCCTGGGAAAACCAGACAGCCTTTTAGTGCCTGCAGTCACAAGTGACTCTTGCAATAATAGCATCTCACTCCTATCTGAAAAGTTGACAAGCAGCTGTTCCCCCCATCATATCAAGAGAAGTGTAGTGGAAGCTATGCAACGCCAAGCTCGGAAAATGTGCAATTACGACAAAATCTTGGCCACAAAGAAAAACCTAGACCATGTCAATAAAATCTTAAAAGCCAAAAAACTTCAAAGGCAGGCCAGGACAGGGAATAACTTTGTGAAACGTAGGCCAGGTCGACCTCGGAAATGTCCCCTTCAGGCTGTCGTATCAATGCAAGCATTCCAGGCTGCTCAGTTTGTCAACCCAGAATTGAACAGAGACGAGGAAGGAGCAGCACTGCACCTCAGTCCTGACACAGTTACAGATGTAATTGAGGCTGTTGTTCAGAGTGTAAATCTGAACCCAGAACATAAAAAGGGGTTGAAGAGAAAAGGTTGGCTATTGGAAGAACAGACCAGAAAAAAGCAGAAGCCATTACCAGAGGAAGAAGAGCAAGAGAATAATAAAAGGTAATTCCTCATTTAACATATTATCTGAGTAGTAATAAAATTATCTTTAAACTTCTCTTTCTAGCTTTAATGAAGCACCAGTTGAGATTCCCAGTCCTTCTGAAACCCCAGCTAAACCTTCTGAACCTGAAAGTACCTTGCAGCCTGTGCTTTCTCTCATCCCAAGGGAAAAGAAGCCCCCACGTCCCCCAAAGAAGAAGTATCAGAAAGCAGGGCTGTATTCTGACGTTTACAAAACTACAGAGTAAGTAGTAGTACCTATTAGCTAACATCCCTCTTGACTGTTTCCCATTCTTTTTTTATCACAGCCCAAAGAGTCGATTGATCCAATTAAAGAAAGAGAAGCTGGAGTATACTCCAGGAGAGCATGAATATGGATTATTTCCAGCGCCCATTCATGTTGGTAAGTACCGAGTCCACACAATGTATTGCTGAGGTATTGAAATTAATAGTGTTTTTTGTTTCAGGAAAGTATCTAAGACAAAAGAGAATTGACTTCCAGCTTCCTTATGATATCCTTTGGCAGTGGAAACACAATCAGGTACAGAGAGCCTGTTTTACCAGGTTTCATTCGCTATATCAAGATTTTTCTTCTTTTCTTCTAGCTATACAAAAAGCCAGATGTCCCACTATATAAGAAAATTCGTTCAAGTGAGTAACTTAGGAGCTATTTTTTCTGCCTCGTTCACAAACTATTCTTTGCTTTCTTTTCAAGATGTCTACGTTGATGTCAAACCCCTTTCTGGTTACGAAGCTACCACCTGTAACTGTAAGAAGCCAGATGATGACACCAGGAAGGGCTGTGTTGATGACTGCCTCAATAGGTACTGTCATGCTTTGATTTCTCTAAAGCATAAGTTGATGTACAGTTATTCCTTTTTTTTCTAGAATGATCTTTGCTGAGTGTTCCCCCAACACTTGCCCATGTGGCGAGCAATGCTGTAACCAGAGGATACAGAGGCATGAATGGGTGCAATGTCTAGAACGATTTCGAGCTGAGGAAAAAGGTTGGGGAATCAGAACCAAAGAGCCCCTAAAAGCTGGGCAGTTCATCATTGAATACCTAGGGGAGGTCGTCAGTGAACAGGAGTTCAGGTACGGTGGTAAATGATGATACTCTAATAAAAAATTGTCTTTCAATCATTTATCTTCTCTTTAGGAACAGGATGATTGAGCAGTATCATAATCACAGTGACCACTACTGCCTGAACCTGGATAGTGGGATGGTGATTGACAGTTACCGCATGGGAAATGAGGCCCGATTCATCAACCATAGCTGTGACCCAAATTGTGAAATGCAGAAATGGTAAGGAAGCAAAAGAAGGTGAAGACAAGAATAGCCTTTATAACTCTGTTTTCTCTCTTTACAGGTCTGTTAATGGAGTATACCGGATTGGACTCTATGCTCTTAAAGACATGCCAGCTGGGACTGAACTCACTTATGATTATAACTTTCATTCCTTCAATGTGGAAAAACAGGTAAGAATAATAAATCCTAGAGGGAGATTGAAAAAAATAAAAAAATTATTCTCTCCCTTCAAAGCAACTTTGTAAGTGTGGCTTTGAGAAATGTCGAGGAATCATCGGAGGCAAGAGTCAGCGTGTGAATGGACTCACCAGCAGCAAAAACAGCCAGCCCATGGCCACACACAAAAAATCTGGACGGTCAAAAGAGAAGAGAAAGTCTAAGCACAAGCTGAAGAAAAGGGTGAATAATTATCTAATGACTTTCCCCAAAAGTAAATCTCTAATCTGATCCATCTCTTTTTCAGAGAGGCCATCTCTCTGAGGAACCCAGTGAAAATATCAACACCCCAACTAGATTGACCCCCCAATTACAGATGAAGCCAATGTCCAATCGTGAAAGGTAAAAAGGAAATATCCTTATCCATGTTCTTTAATAAAGGAAGATTTTTTTTCCTTCCTTGCAGGAACTTTGTGTTAAAGCATCATGTATTCTTGGTCCGAAACTGGGAGAAGATTCGTCAAAAACAGGAGGAAGTAAAGCACACCAGTGATAATATTCACTCAGCATCATTATATACCCGTTGGAATGGGATCTGCCGAGATGATGGGAATATCAAGTCTGGTAAGGCATTTGAAACATTTCTTTTTTTTGAGCCTGTAACTTAATTTTCACTTTATTTTTCCAGATGTCTTCATGACCCAGTTCTCTGCCCTGCAGACAGCTCGATCTGTTCGAACAAGACGGTTGGCAGCTGCAGAGGAAAATATTGAAGTGGCTCGGGCAGCCCGCCTAGCCCAGATCTTCAAAGAAATTTGTGATGGTATCATCTCTTATAAAGGTGACTATAACCACCTTCAAATTCGTTCTTTTATCTTTCTACTAAACCTCACATTCTTTTGCAGATTCTTCCCGGCAAGCACTGGCAGCTCCACTTTTGAACCTTCCCCCAAAGAAAAAGTAGGTTCACATTTGTGGGAATCATCTGAGTTTGCCAGATTGACACCCTGGCTTTGTGTTCCAGGAATGCTGATTATTATGAGAAGATCTCTGATCCCCTAGATCTTATCACCATAGAGAAGCAGATCCTCACTGGTTACTATAAGACAGTGGAAGCTTTTGATGCTGACATGCTCAAAGTCTTTCGGAATGCTGAGGTATTTTTCACTGACTTCAAACAGATTTCACACCAAACATGATTTCTTTATTTGCTTTCTTCAGAAGTACTATGGGCGTAAATCCCCAGTTGGGAGAGATGTTTGTCGTCTACGAAAGGCCTATTACAATGCCCGGCATGAGGCATCAGCCCAGATTGATGAGATTGTGGGAGAGACAGCAAGTGAGGCAGACAGCAGTGAGACCTCAGTCTCTGAAAAGGAGAATGGGCATGAGAAGGACGACGATGTTATTCGCTGTATCTGTGGCCTCTACAAGGATGAAGGTCTCATGATCCAGTGTGACAAGTGCATGGTGAGGGTCAGGAAATGAAGCAGAAGCTTGGTCCATGTTCCCCAAACTGTATGTTTTTCTACAGGTATGGCAGCACTGTGATTGTATGGGAGTGAACTCAGATGTGGAGCACTACCTTTGTGAGCAGTGTGACCCAAGGCCTGTGGACAGGGTAAGCTGAACCTCTGATAAAACTCTGATCTAGCCCTTATACATTGGCTTTCTGCTCCTATCAGGAGGTTCCCATGATCCCTCGGCCCCACTATGCCCAACCTGGCTGTGTCTACTTCATCTGTTTGCTCCGAGATGACTTGCTGCTTCGTCAGGGTATGTATACAGGAGCTAATCCTACTTGTCAGTTATGTTTCTTCTGTGTTCTGGGTCTTCCTAGGTGACTGTGTGTATCTGATGAGGGATAGTCGGCGCACCCCTGATGGCCACCCGGTCCGTCAGTCCTATCGACTGTTATCTCACATTAACCGAGATAAACTTGACATCTTTCGCATTGAGAAGCTTTGGAAGAATGAAAAGTACGTGCTGAGGTCCTGTCCTTTTCTTCCAGACCTCTCCCTTCTCACTTTTCCATTGTTTTAGAGAGGAACGGTTTGCCTTTGGTCACCATTATTTCCGTCCCCACGAAACACACCACTCTCCATCCCGTCGGTTCTATCATAATGAACTATTTCGGGTGCCACTCTATGAGATCATTCCCTTGGAGGCTGTAGTGGGGACCTGCTGTGTGTTGGACCTTTATACGTATTGTAAAGGTAAGTGATCTGGGCTAGTTAAAAAATGACCTATAGGATTCCTTAACACTGGTTGGACCCATAGGGAGACCCAAAGGAGTAAAGGAGCAAGATGTGTACATCTGTGATTATCGGCTTGACAAGTCAGCACACCTGTTTTACAAGATCCACCGGAACCGCTATCCTGTCTGCACCAAACCCTATGCTTTTGATCACTTCCCCAAGAAGCTCACTCCCAAAAAAGATTTCTCGGTGAGTCTCCTTCCTTTCTTAACACTACATGTATATGCTTACCTCTTCCTTTTCTTCTCTGCAGCCTCATTACGTCCCAGACAACTACAAGAGGAATGGAGGACGGTAAGTCCCATGGGGGGATATGAGGATCCTAATCTTACACTAAATTCAGATATCCTTCTGGCAGATCATCCTGGAAGTCTGAGCGCTCAAAGCCACCCCTAAAAGACTTGGGCCAGGAGGATGATGCTCTACCCTTGATTGAAGAGGTTCTAGCCAGTCAAGAGCAAGCAGCCAATGAGATACCCAGCCTGGAGGAGCCAGAACGGGAAGGGGCCACTGCTAACGTCAGTGAGGGTGAAAAAAAAACAGAGGAAAGTAGTCAAGAACCCCAGTCAACCTGTACCCCTGAGGAACGACGGCATAACCAACGGGAACGACTCAACCAGATCTTGCTCAATCTCCTTGAAAAAATCCCTGGAAAAAATGGTAAGAAGAATCAGGTTCATATCTAGGGTTTAATTTTGATGAGCCTCCTTGGTTCTGTTTTCAGCCATTGATGTGACCTACTTGCTGGAGGAAGGATCAGGCAGGAAACTGCGAAGGCGTACTTTGTTTATCCCAGAAAACAGCTTTCGAAAGTGACCCTCAAAGAATGAGAACCTCAAGCATCTGGGATCCAGTGGAGCTAATCAGTCCTGCCTCCTGCTCTCTGGGTATAGACAGGGGTGGGAAGGGTCCATCTGGGCAAGGGGAATGGGGCCATGTTGTTGACATTAGGTACTTAATAAGCCTTGGAGCTAGTGGAGAGGGAGAGGAAAGGGTTCTGTCCAAGACAGTTCAGGTTAATTAATTTTCTTCTCCATTGCTTCACCTTAAGGGTTAATAATGTAGAGAGGAGGGAGGACCACATTGATGACCAGAACCTACTGGTACTTTATAGCATTTGCCCCACCCCACAGCTTAGGTTTTTCTGTCATCCTCAGATCCCACAGGCATTGCGAAGAAGCTGCTTCCTATACCCAGGTATAACTCAAAATCCAAAGGGATAGGGCCAGGATCCCTATTCCTACCCCATCTATTCTCTGTTGGCTCCAAGAGCTACCCCAGAGACCTTAAACAGAAACAGTAGCTGAGGCTTCTTCCTAGATACCTGACTAGGGAAGTTTGTCTCTCCTTTCTTGCCCAACCAGGTCAAAGTAAAATGTGAGTTGACAGCTCAAAGCACTTGTAACTGCTGCCCCCTCCCTACCTCTACTCCCCAAAATGGAATCATGGGATAGGGAAGGCCCCCATGGGGTCAGAAGGGCACGGTAGTTCTTGCAATTATTTTTGTTTTACCCTTCATAACCTGTCAAACATATTTTTTTCTAATGAGAAAGCCAGGCCCCCGCCAGCACACATGCTGTTTTTAATGCGCTGTAGTTCTTGTGTGTCTGCTGTGCTGTGCAAATGGAGATTCAGTTCAAAATAAAATCATTTAAAAACCTACATAAAAAGAACTCTAAACCCACCCCTGCAACAAAAGTCACTACATAAACTGTTCAGCAGTATTCACCTATCAGAGTATTTGTTGTGAGTATAGATTATCAATTGAAAACACTACTCTTGTTTTCTTAATTGTACAGTTTTCAATGTCCCTTTCTTAAAGAGACAGTATATTTCTCTTCACCCCTAGCCCATCTTCCCTCACCCTCCTGAATGACATCAGGAGGTATATCCAGGGTGTCTCCTTCCTTCCTACTCTCTTGACCAGAAGTTAACAGACTATACTGTCTCTTTAAAAATAAAATTTAAAAAGCTTTGTTGTCTTTTCAGACATACATATGCATATATGTTTTAGATGTTCTTATAAGAGAAAAGATGGTTTTTAAATGTGCCAAGTTGTGTGTGTGTGTGTATATATATGTGTGTATGTGTGTGTATATATATATGTGTGTGTGTATATATATACACACACACACACACACCTGCTGTGTGATTGGTAAGCAATACAATAGTAAACATGTCCCCATTACTTTTTTCTAATATTGGACCAATGCTGTCCTAATTGTACATTTCCCCTTATGGTGACGATGCTCTGACTCGTTTAGGTAGACACATTGACCACCTTCCATTCCATTAAATATTTTTTCCTTTTTCCCCTTTCTGTGTCATTCTTGAGGAAAAAACAAAAGAGAGAGGGGATGCCAATGATCCCCTTGAGCAGAGAAAAAGCAAAATAAATATTTTATTAAAGAAAAAAGAGAATTAAGAAAATAGTTTGGAGTATTTTCTTACTGTAGAGAAGCACTGTACATTACTAAGAGACCTGGGTATAAGATACTCACATGTGGAGCTGGAAAAATCGCATGTCCAAGCCCGTTTGAGTGGTTTCTTTTGTTTTTCATTGCAGGGAGTGGGTGGGAGGGAGGTGGGACTAGGGGCACTTTGGGGGTCTCCTTTTAGTCAAAAGCGAGAAAATGACAAGAAAGAGATTAAAATTCAATGTTTCCTTTATAGTGTTAAACACTAAAATTTTAAAAAAGATGAAAAAGAAAAAAAAACTTTGTAAAATGCGAGAACAGAAGCAAAAGACACTACGCTCTGTCATTTTATCTTTCTTTTGTTGAAAGACTAAAAAAAAACTGAAATGTTTTTTAGACAATCAAATGTTAGGTAAGTGCAAAAACTTGTTTTTTCTTACTGGTGTAGAAATTAATGCCTTTTTTTATTTTTCAGTTATTTTATAATAACGAAATAAAAAGAACCCCCCAGCTGCCAGGCGGGTTTTGGTGTTTGAAATGCGGGGCAAAGCACTACATCACTGCAAATAGATACAGAGTTAGTCTGCATGTCTGTAGGCTGTGTGATTGCGGAAAATATAAATGCTGCTAATATATTTCCTTTTTACAAAAGCATATCTAAATAGATGATTGTTTTGATGTTAATCTTTGTAAATTATGTATTACCAATTTTAACATTGGATGTAATTGCATACAAAGCTTGCATCTCAATCCTTGAAAGTCTAGTATTAAATGGAAAAAACTTTTCCTAACTGTGGACTGATGAGCTTGCTATTTTTTCCTC